TTTGGGTGAGTGTGGAGTTTCTTTTTGATTGTTGCATGTGGGGAAGGGCAGAGTCGACGGGAACAGTCACTGCGGGCACCCTAGCCCTGGTGCGTCTACTGTCCTCTGCTCGGCTCCCCCCATCGGTGAGTGCGCCCGCCCGCCCGACTGTGCGGGGCTGCGGTTGGGGGGAGGGGGGAGCGGGATCATCTGAGGCCAGAGCCACTGCCGTGTGTGCGGGGAGGGGGAGCGGCGGGAGAGAGAGGGGAGGGACAGGCTAGGTGTCTGCTGCTCCACGCCACTGCTGCCGGCGCCCCGACCTCATCCCCAGCAGCCCCCTCTGCAGCTAAGGGTTACCACCGCACCACCTCTCTTCTTTGCCTGCCTCAGCGGCCAAGGCTCTGCGGTAGGAGACAACCCAGCCGGGTGGCGGGTGGGCCTGTCTAGGTTTGGGTTTGGGTCTTGCTGAGGCCCGCATGAGAGGGGGTGGCCGTGACTCGGTGTCCCCTCTTTGCAGGGGGCTCTGCTGCGCCGCGCAGGCCCCTCCTCCTACATCCTCTTTGGGGGGTCACTGGAAAGCAGAGCTTAGGCCCACTCTCTGTGCTTAGTATGGCAGACTCCTTCTCACCCCTAGTCCCCTAACTCCCCAGGCCGAGGCCGCCTAGGGTCTGCCCAACAGCGACAGCCACGGTGGTGGTGGTGGTGGTGGTGGTGGTAGCAGTGGTGGCGGCAGCAGCGGCAGCAGCAGCTGCGACGCTGCGCGTCCTGCTCCCTCTCCCCCACCCAGCCAGGGTTGTAGGGTGAGGGCCGGTGGGTGGGCGCCGCCTGGCGGGCGGGCGGACGGGGGGCTGGCAGCGGGGAGGGGGCGCAGGTCACGTGCCGGCGGGCGGGTGGGCGCGTACAGTAGGGCGCCCTGCTACTGTACTGGGGAGTCAGTGCCCTGTTACCGGGTCTCGTCTGTCTCGTCTCTCCCGCAGATCTCGCGAGAGTGGCTGACTGGCTGTGGGGGTTGCGGCGGCAGCAGGCGGAGCCGGGGAGGGAAAGCAGCGGCGGCTGAGGCGACTGAGGCGGCGGGCGGAGCGGCAGGCGGCGGCGGCGCGGCAGCGGAGCGCAGCATCATGGCGGACCGAGACAGCGGCAGCGAGCAGGGTGGTGCGGCGCTGGGTTCGGGCGGCTCCCTGGGGCACCCCGGCTCGGGCTCAGGCTCCGGCGGGGGCGGTGGTGGCGGCGGGGGCGGCGGCGGCAGTGGCGGCGGCGGCGGCGGGGCCCCAGGGGGGCTGCAGCACGAGACGCAGGAGCTGGCCTCCAAGCGGGTGGACATCCAGAACAAGCGCTTCTACCTGGACGTGAAGCAGAACGCCAAGGGCCGCTTCCTGAAGATCGCCGAGGTGGGCGCGGGCGGCAACAAGAGCCGCCTTACTCTCTCCATGTCAGTGGCCGTGGAGTTCCGCGACTACCTGGGCGACTTCATCGAGCACTACGCGCAGCTGGGCCCCAGCCAGCCGCCGGACCTGGCCCAGGCGCAGGACGAGCCGCGCCGGGCGCTCAAAAGCGAGTTCCTGGTGCGCGAGAACCGCAAGTACTACATGGATCTCAAGGAGAACCAGCGCGGCCGCTTCCTGCGCATCCGCCAGACGGTCAACCGGGGGCCTGGCCTGGGCTCCACGCAGGGCCAGACCATTGCGCTGCCCGCGCAGGGGCTCATCGAGTTCCGTGACGCTCTGGCCAAGCTCATCGACGACTACGGAGTGGAGGAGGAGCCGGCCGAGCTGCCCGAGGGCACCTCCTTGACTGTGGACAACAAGCGCTTCTTCTTCGATGTGGGCTCCAACAAGTACGGCGTGTTTATGCGAGTGAGCGAGGTGAAGCCCACCTATCGCAACTCCATCACCGTGCCCTACAAGGTGTGGGCCAAGTTCGGACACACCTTCTGCAAGTACTCGGAGGAGATGAAGAAGATTCAAGAGAAGCAGAGGGAGAAGCGGGCTGCCTGTGAGCAGCTTCACCAGCAGCAACAGCAGCAGCAGGAGGAGACCGCCGCTGCCACCCTGCTACTGCAGGGTGAGGAAGAAGGGGAAGAAGATTGATCAAACTGAATGAAACCCCCACACACACACACATGCATACACACACACACACAGCCACACACACAGAAAATATACTGTAAAGAAAGAGAGAAAATAAAAAGTTAAAAAGTTAAAAAAAAAAAAAAACCTGTTAACTCCAAGGGAGCACCACCCACAGAACCTCCACCAACTGACAGTTTCTCTTCTTGACTTGCCACCCATCGCTGGATGTTGTCCACTTTATCCACCATATAAAACAGTAAGCAGCTGCTAAAAACAAAAAAAATACAAAAAGTAATAACATTATATGAACTGTGTTTCCTACTTGATTAAAAAATATAAAGAACTGAGTGTTTATTTCCCTAATTAACCAAGAACTTTTGTACACGTTTAAGCTATTATTATTAAAAAGTGTTTGCAAAATGGTCAAGATTATAATATTGCTGAATTATATAAAAGTCCTTTTCATGTTGAGCTAACATTTGACTTTAGCACAAAAAAGAGATATTTTAGAACACGTAAAATAATATTTTTAGTTTTTCTCATTTTGTTACCAAATTTCAAACCTTACATGGAGGTTATTATAGTATATTTGACACCCTATATACCTGTGATTAGAGATGTGTATATATATGAGGGCTAGGCATGCTGTGTGTCTGAGCTTTGTCTAAATGTTATGCAGAAGTTTGTAGAGTTAAAGGTACGTAGGTTTAATTCATGCAAGGTAAACAATAAGTGCTCTCTTTTATACAATATGCATTGCATCTGGACCTTAAACTTATAAAAATGGTCAGTGAAACTTCTGTGAACATGAAGAAATTATTAAAAAAGGCATTTAAATGAAATTTGCTAAGTTGTGATTTTTATGGTTGGAACCAAAGTTATTCAAATAGTAAAAGGAAAAAGAAAGAAAAAGGAGATCTCCCATAATATTTTTCTGCATCTGTTTGCTTTGACTGAGTAGGCGTTTTGTCATTATTGTGTATATGAGATGTACTTGTATCGTTCATAATATATTTTTTTTATTATGTGTAGAAAGATTTTAAAAAACTAACGTGCAGCAATTTCCAGTGAACCTGTACTTGGACATCAGGTAGTGAGTCTATTTGTGGTCACTAGCACTGTCTCCTAAACTTGTAAGAGGTCTGAAGCTATTCTTTGATTTTTGCTAGTGCTATTAACTTATGTAGACCTGTTAAAAAGCAGAGCAACACAATTATAGTTATCCTACTGAGCCATGGATTCTGAGTTTTGTTTTAAAAGTGAAAGCCAAGTTGGTGTATGTAAAGGATTTCCATGTAGCTGTGGTGCTAGTTATTACTGGCTACATTATATGCTAAGTGTATTTGTGTTCCCCAAGTGTACAAGCCTTCTATCAAAAGTATGTTCTATAACTCATATATTCAAGGTGTAGGGTATGAAAATGCAAAGTTTAGGAGAGCACTTTACCAAGCTGGTGTCCTCCAAACTGAAATTGTTTGTAACGATAGTCTTTTACAGGTTTTCCTTTAAAGATGTTTGTGTGCTTTTAATTGACAACTAACTTCTTGCTGCTGTATAGTAAAATATTAATATATTTTTATCATTAAACTGCTGCATGACTATCATCTTTGAGTGAAGAGAAAATGTTATAAAAAAGATGCCTTAAACAGTACATTTTGGTTTGGAATTCTGTAGAAAGTATTTTGGTAAAAAAAAAAAAAAAAAAAAAGGGTCTTGTCTGACAGAGAGTTCTGGGGATGGAATTGTTTCTTGGCAAATCCAGCCATATAGATCTAACTGCTGTATGTATAAGACACCACCTGTAGGAGCGGGAAGGTATCAGTGCTTCTTATATTGTAAAGCATTGGCCTAGGAAGGCAAACAGTTGTCTTTTTGAAGGATTTTTTTCTGCTGGTCCTTTGGGTTTTGATTTGATATTTTTATGCTCCCTGGTTGAGTGTGTTGTCTTCGTTTTTGAGATCTACTGTATGTGTTGAATAACAAGCTATTTTCATTGTACTGTGCATTTTCCCATTAAATTGTTTGCTTTTAATATTCAATGTTAAATATGAGGTGACCGTACAGTAGTTAGGAGTTTCTTTACTTACAAAATCACTGGAAATGATTAAATTGCTTTTCCCCCTCCCCAGAGGTGCATTTTTCTTATTTCCATATAGTAAAGTTGAGCTTTTACAGTGCATAATGTGACATTTGGAATGCTTATCAACTGCATGTAAACATTAATAACCTGCACTTTTTTGTCTTAAGGTTTGTTGAGCTGTTTTGTTCACTGTACTTTAACTGTGATATGGAAAAGACTGCATTCTCTGTGCTGTTACTAATTAGGAAAGAGAATTGCTTTGATTTTGTCTCTTGTTTACTATAGCTTCTTAAAGTTAAGCCTTGTACTACAGGTTGTTGGAGTACTCCTAGATCACTGTTTCATAGTAGCCAGCAATAAGTAGTGCAAGTCAACAAAAACACAGCAAACTTAGGCAAAGTGTCCTTTCTTTGAGATGCGAGTTCTTTCATGAGGTTTTCTTTAGGGCCAGAGTTACCTAAAGTGAAGCCTTTCTTATCTATAGACTTCAGATTCTGCTTGGAATCCCACCGGCTCAAGAAGCACATGTATTGTGCAATTAATTGTCTTTACACTAAAACAGTTTAATACAATCTAACTACGATTTTGAAACCAGTGTCTGATTTATGGTCAGTGGGTTTAAAAAGAAATCCACATGCAGATCTTTTAAGACTTAAAAAGTGATCATAGAAAAGACTAAGTGACTGTAAAGATGCTCTTTTTTTAAGCATCTCACTTTACCTCCCCAAGCACCCTCCCAAACCTTGTCTTCCCTCTTCTGTTGCATCCTTTCCCTACCCTTCCCTCCCAGGTGCTCGGTACTTTACCTAGTTTCTATATATCAGTGTTTTATGTTGGAATTTTTCCTTGTTTTTATTTTACTAGTTGGTAAACCCTGTTTATGCTGAAACAAATAAGGAAATGGTATATTTGACCATATGTGTTATTCATAGAAGACAGTATGATCAAATGTGCCAAAAACAAGCAAACAAAACTTAATTCCTGAGAAGTATGCCTTATTTTTATTGATCTGCTTTGTCTTACAATTAAGGTCCAAGAGCTTGGTTAAACTGTATTATTTGCCTAAGTATAAAAGAAAACTTGAACTGCATTGCAATATTGACGTTCTTTAAAATGAGAGACACTGTCAAGTAATTTAATCCAGAGATCAGCCACCAGATTTGAAATGCTTATGTATGTGTGTGTGTTTGGAGTTGTTTTTTTCTTTTAAATCACCAAATTTTTTTTAAGCTACTTTTTATTTGTGCCTCCTATTTATCATGCTGATGTTAGAAGCAGCAGTCATCCAGCCACAGAGGGAGCTAAAGTTAACTAACCAGAACTGTAGAAATCATTATACATGCCTTTGACAACAAAGGAAGTTCATAAGAAAAGCCATGTCGGCTTTTCCTCTACTAGATACAGATTGGAGGTAGATGAATATTTGCCAAATGGAAAAAAAGACAATGCTAGTCAGAAAAGACAAACTGTTTTCCAGCTTCTCAAAAAGCCATGGAGAGTAGAAACCAAAACCAACAGGGAAATAAAAAACCTTGAAAGTCTCACTTTCTAGTTGTCCCATGCAGGGGTTGAAATTTGATTCCAAGCGGAAAGTATATTATGTTTTTTCAGGCCTTCACATCTAGAGAGATGGATAACTTCCAATTTGATTTTTCAGGTAATAGAGAAAGCTGCTAGTAATTTTAACCCCTGCCTAAAGAAGACATATACTTCATTTGGGAGCAAATACTTATTGCCTTGAAAAGTAGCACTGTAATAGCCTATGATAATTAGTTGTAGAATAACCTTTATCCCTTTCAAACTATGCAAATTATTAAATAAGTGTAAATTAGGATTCAATTAAAGATAGTTGATTATATTGCAATCAGATGGCATTCACAAACTTAACTGGAGCATATACAAATATATTAGTCTAAGTTTTGTATGCTAACAGAAAGATATAATTTAGCTACCTATTCTAAAAATGGTGAATATTATTAATATTGTATAATAGGAGTGGGAAGACTGCCTCCTTTTTTGAAGAGAGAGATTAAGGATTTTTATAATTGTTTTTCATCAAATTTTAATATTTTTGTCAAATTTTTAGGTATTTAATTTGTAAAACAGTTTGCTTTGTACTGGCATACAGAAAATAGGGTATTGATTTTAAACTTTTTGAAGCCAAGTGATCAAGTACATTTGTAATAAAAGTCAATGGATCTATATCAGTTGTACTCACTGTTTTCATTTCTTATTAATATAGGGATGCTGTACTTTTTCTTAAGGAAAACTGAATTAAATTTGGGTGGAAGGGAGGGGGAAAAGATAAATCCGTTGATAATGAGAATCTGGGTGGGTATCATGGCCCAAGCACTTTATATCATTTTTTAAGTCAGTTAAGATTTGATATATTTTAAAAGATACTATGTCAACTTTTTTCTTCCTATTTTCTTATGTAACTTGACGTTTGGGGGGATTATCTCATTCATTTTTGTTTGTGTGCTTTTAACATTTTGTGTTTTGGCCCTGTTCAAACTTTCTAAACACATTTTTCTTTTATGACATTTTGGGTTATCTGCTAGACCTGGTGACCCCACCATATGGGCATGATTATTTTTATCTTCCACACATGGTTCACCTTCTTGTCTACAATATTCCCACTCATTTTTTCAGGTTATATATACACACACATTTCCAGATAATTTTAGAATGGGGCTATCTGAAATTGATGGTCTAGTAGCTTTCATAGCTCCACAATTCATTTTATTTTACATGTGAACATAATTTTAAGATTTTCTTCACCATAAAAAGTGAGATACCAAGTCTAATGACTTTTTTCCCTTTTTAAAATCTTTTGAGTATCAGAATGAGACCTTGCTATCTATGTAAAAGGATGCTAAAACAAGGGCATCTGTAGCAACTTAGGTTTGGAATAGTTGGTGATGACTCTGAGTATAACATTTATAGTTTATTATCCCTAAATTTGAATATCTTCATAATTTGGAGAGAGATGTATACACACACATACACATATATATGTATATATACATTGTGTGTGTGTATATGTATATAGATACACACATCTCCTTGAGAGTGGAATAAGTAGGAGAGATAATTTATTGGAATTGCTTACATAGATAAATTCACCAAAGTTATTTGTGTAGATTTGTTAAAGTGTATCAATTTTTAAATCACAATATTTCTGTTTTCTTCATTGCATATTAACCAAATTTTGGCCATTCATAAGTATGCTATAAAACTAAAGTGATCACTGCTATTCACGAATTATTATAGAATCTTCTTTGCAGATTTTGTGATATATTAAGAAAAGCTGATTTTAATATTAATATTTAAGAAGTTATTTGATCCTGAAAACCTAAATTTAAGGTATAGGCCATTTGACACGTCCTTTTTGAACAGAAATTTCATTACAGGCTAAGTGAAAATAAGCCAGAATTAGCATGAGTCAGGTAGAATTTCATGATAAAAGAACAACCAGATGAAATAAGAAATAATGATTGGTTTCAAGCCAATGAATCTGCTAAGCTAACTACCAAGTTTTGATGTTGAATGGTCCAGGCAATTTATGTCTTTAGGAAAGCTGAGTGTGGCAAAGGTCACTTGTTAACATTTTTCTTAACAAGAATGTCATAACTACTCATTCATTTTTATTTTGTCCCCACGTTTGGTATTTGTTTTGTTTTGTGTTTTTCCTTCCTGATGTCCTTTGCTTTTGTGGAAGATTGTCCTGTTGATAGGCAGAAACATGGTGGTGATCCTCTATGTAAAATATAGTTGCTTCTTACACATCAGAAGTATTTCACTCATTTTGGAATCACAGGATTTTCATGTTTTCATAAATACACACATTGTTTTGATAATTATTAGCAATTAGCTTATTTTGTAGCATTAGATGGAAAAATGTTTAAGCTAAAGAGTTTAATTTTCTTGATTTTGGTTCCACTTTAATAATTCAAGAGGCCTCCAAGTTCAAGGACCAAGTCCTTCTATTTTAGAATTGTGAAAAACATGGAAATACTCTTGTTAGTGTGTGTTTTGGTCTAAGGTAGATTATTAACACAGAAGGATCCTAGGAGGATTTAAGAAAATATGTCCTTATCGTGAAGTGGCAGTTAAAGTTATGGGACAGGTGAATTACCTATTCATCTTGACTAGCTCAAACAATGATAGCCATCAGCTAATGACTTATCAGACACATGTTGAGTTTGGGTCAAACTCCCATTCAGCTGGAGTGGATTGGCAATTTTAAATGCAGGTAGTTGGTGGTGGTACTTGACCTACCTCCTTACCATGTACATCTGGCATCTTCTCTCTCCTATCCTTTTTCTTTGTTTCTCTCTCCACTTTTACTCTTGCTGTAGGCCTACCAGTGGCACTCAAGCTTACTTCTTCAGAGAGAAGTAAAGAAATTTCTGACTCCTGCCTTAGAACATAGCTAACTGATGATCCAGAACAATTTCAGTATTATGAGGTAACTGGGCAGTTTTTTTCTGATTGCTATTTTCCCCATAGTCTTAAGCTGGCAGTTTGAAGGTATCTAAATTAATGTTAAGAAACTTGTGAACTGAAGAGAGTAAGAAGTATGTGTATTTTAGGTAAGTTACTGGGAACTGAGACTTACTGGTTTGGAAATTGGAGAGTAGGACGAGGAGAGCTGTTTAATGTGTTTGTGGATGGGGGTTTGAGAGGTATATAGAGAATGGTTTGGAAATAAAGTGAGAGGAATTTTTACTAGAGGTAGGAAAAGGTACTATGATGGAGTCCGAATGAGAGTTATTTGCTAAGGAAATGAAGTTGATCTTCACTAAGGAAGTTTCAATAAAGCCAGAGAAAATGGGTCCCTCATTGATTATGAGAAAGCTGTTAGTTACTATAGCTAGAGTTATGATAATGATCATGCATTATACAAGTCTGTTTTCATGTATAGGATGTCTGCTTTTCTGGGACAAATTAGCACAATTGTGGAATGACAGCTTTTCTGGTCAAGGCAAGTGGATGCTGGGGAGTTATTATTTTGAGGAAAAGAAAATTTCAAGCTTTTCACCATTATTCTTTTTAAACTATCAGAAATATTTATCACACATACTATCTATTTTCTTGGGCTCTTGTTACAATGTAGTTTACCTTTACTTTTCAAATGGTCCTTAGATCAAATTATTTGATTTTGTACTCCACAAAGACACATATTATTCCTTGCTTTTATAGAATTTTGAGACTTTGGCCCACACAAATTTCTTAGAAGACAATAAACCAGGTAAAAACACTAACTTGCAATTTTAGGTGTCTTTTTTATTTCTTTTACATTTGCATCCGTAGCAACCATTTAACCTTGTAGACCTTATGAGGCCCTCAATAATACTGTATTTCTAAAATTAGACAACATACCCCCCAAACTCATGTTTCTGTTTCCCTACTTTCTCTCTTACTTTAAAATTGTAGTATTCCCAAGAGTTCAGTGGTGGCAAATGTTAATAAAATAAGTTAGTACATTTTGGAGGTTCTTATATCCTTTGTAGGGTAAGCTGATAGTGTTTAGATTTCTGTTCCCATTATTCCAGTAGTGTTTTAAATTATTTAAGATAAATAATTACTGTAATGTTTGTTTTTAAGTTACATAATTCAAGTATGTTTGGATTAACTCTTTGTTGTCAAATTTAGTATGGATTTATTCCTGGTGATTTGGACAGATTACTTTGAAGTTTCATTTTACTCACATCTCTATATATTAGTGATAAAAATCTCTTTTAAAAATAGCAAAAAAGTGGTTCTGATTTTGTACTTTGAAGGTAATTTTTCTTTTTTACGAATGTCAGGTTCATTAACAATAGCAGGATTATTTTTACTATAGCTTATTTTGTAGAGTTGGCACTTTAGTATAATTTTCACATTTTATTGTGTCAGATTTTAAATTATAATAGTTATATACTATAACTCATTTAAGTCAATGCAAAGCCTTCTTAAATAGCCCCTCCCTTAGAAATTTGTTTAAAAAGAAGTGAATTCCCAAACCTGTGTCAAGAACTTGTGATTTAAATGACTGTGAGACAAGTCCTTGAAAGGCTTAAGTCTAGTCAGTGGAGATAAATGATAGCCCATTTCCATGCTGCATATAGTTGTTAGGGTTTATAAAGTTGTCAATGTGTAAAAGTGCAAAAGCAGGAAAGACTAAAGTTGCCTGTAAAATTTCTAGTTTTCATTATTTGCACTATTTATCTTTGCACTTGATTTTTTGAAAGTTAAGGCTAGTCACTTTCACTTTTGTTTCTAGTCTTTTCTAATTTCTTGCAGAATTGTGTTTTCAATATTCCACCCAAAGCAAAAATTATATGCAATTAAAAATATTTTATAAGGCCAAGAAAATATTTCTTAATGTTAGCTGTATAAAACAAAAATTTGTTCTGATAAAATTTTTAATATGGGCCTTTATTTGCCAATAAAATCCTTTGTAAATGTGAGCTTTATTAAACTGTTTAAATAGACAAAGTTAAAGCTTAGGATAGGGAATATATATGTATGTGTATATGAAATGATGTCTTCGAGTTTTAACTTCCAGCCTGAGATGGCCTAGATTTGGTGTGTTAGTTTGTTTCACTGAAGTCAGTGAGATAGGAGTCTAGCTGGGTACATGCTTAAAAAGCTGGAAGTGAAGTGGGTGGCAAGTGGCAGCTCCCTCTTTCATGTAGTTTTCCATAATGTTCATATAGTTTCCTTATGGTCTAAGTGTTACAACTGGTTTTCAAGTTGTTATATTGAATATTCCTTTTTGGAATTCAGGGTTGAATCACTTTGAGGGGGAAGGGAAGCAAGGGCAAGAGACTTTATTTTAACCAGATGCGGTCTTATGACCTCAAAGATGTGCTCTAGAAAGAAAATAACAAAAAGTGTACCTGTGAACATATTTTTTGTCTTGGTGATATTATGCAACACAGTGTTCAGAATTGCAAAAAAATTTAAAAATTGATAGTTTTATCAATGGAACAGAGAGATGTGTTTTTGGCTAAAATTATTTTTTGTAAGTTATTTGGTTATTTCATTTTATATTCCCTTTCCCATAGCTTTGTACACACCTCATACTTAAAACCAAGTGAGAGGCCTCTTTTCAGATCTGGTTTATTTTTGGAATGCCTGAGTGTGTTTCCAGATTGGGGGGGGAGAGGTGGTGTTTTACTTTTTGACATGCTCTTAGCATGTTTTGCTAGTCATTCTGGATCTTATGTTTGCAAATTCTGTTGAACATTCAGTGATGTATTTGAAATGAGAAAGTCCTTTATAACATAGTGTGAATGTTTGTGGCCAATTCAATTGTGGAATCTTATGGCTTTGTTTTTACTTTGGGTAGAAGTTTAACTTCCATTGTTCAGATTTTAGGTTTATCTAGTGAAATTGTGCCAGGTAGTTGTCTAAATATGGACCAATTTTGGGAAATGAAGATTAATAAGTGTATATTTGATTCTAGATAATCCTTTACTCAAAATCATAAGTTAAAGATTCACATCATTAAGAGTTATCTAACTTTTATGTTGTCAAATCTTTAAATGTGGATGATATTCAGCATTCTATCTATGAATTTCCTTTAGGAAAAGAGAAAAATTCAGTCTCCAAACCTTTTCTTGGAGACAAAATTTACCACATATCGAAAATGAAAAAAATTTAGAAAGCGATTTGATTATTTTTTAATGGAGTTTAACCAGCTTAATTAATGATTTTTCCAGTTTGAAGCACTTATTTTCCCAATGTGAATAAAGGGAAAAGATCAGCAATTTGTCCCTGGCCTTTTTCGAGGCCATTTTTAGTTTTCTGCCCCCATTTCCCAGTCCTGGTATAAAATGAATTACGGGTATCCCTCTAAGTCCCTATAACCCTTTTTGGGGGTCACAGATATCTTTGATAATCTGATGACAGTGTGATGGATCCTCTACCCAAGAAAAAAAAAATGCCCATCCCTGGATAATTTTGCATACAACTTCAGGGGCATCACACATCTTCTGAAACCCAAGTTAAAGATCTCTGCTCTAAGTAAATTGTAGAGAATTTTAGTGCAAATCGTTGATAAAATTAGGAACCAACTATTGGCTTAAAACCTTTCATATTGGAATTATTGTTAGATGGTGGCCCCTACTAGCAAAATGTGACATTGCAACCAGCTTCGTTAGACATTATAACAACCAGAGAGAAGGGAAAAAAGCAAAGTTCTGAAAGCTATTTATAAGGAGTCAGGGCATCTCTAGACATGGGAGCCTTCCTGGTTCAAGGCAGGGGTCAGGGTGCCTGACAATTTCTAGCAGGGTAGAGTTTGATAAACCACAATGCTCAGGATGCCAAGGGGTTAGCCATTATCTTAACCCCTTCCTCACCAAAAGATTTTAGTTTTGTCTGTTGGGAAACAAGATGTCACTAGGGAAAAAAAGATTTGCCTTACAACTTTGCTGGAACACATCA